ATATTTAAAGGATGATTATATGTGGGGAGAGAAAAATAATTACACTGAGAACTGAGCTTTTAAGCATAGCATTTTCCTTTGTCAATTAGTTGACTCAGGGCAATTAAAACAATATCATGAATGTAGGATTTAAATACCTTACGGATAGTTAAATTCCTGGAATGTAAGTACATGTTGAAGGTATGAAGAACTCAGATCTCTTCTTCATTTGAAGAAATGATGTAAAATATAGTGGAGTCCTCTTTCTAGTTTTATGAAATATATATGTGCAGGTAGAGAATGGGAGAGAATGCTATCATGAGACAGGAAGAAAGCATGGAACTTGACTTTGACCTGTTTCTAAATCCAACATGGCTAGTTGCAAGCTGGAACATACAACCTTCAAGAAGTTACTTCTCTGTACGTAAAATTAGGGGAAAGGAAAGGAGAATGTTCAAATCTCCCAGCATACAGCTACTCAATAAATGCCATGTTTTTATTTGCCTCTTCATTTCTCTTTCTTGTTTCCCATACCATCTAGTAGATTTTTCTGAGATTGCACAAAATAGTTATTTTTCCTTAGTTTACAGAACTTACTTTACAATAATCATTATGGTGCATATATTGAAATAACCTAACTTGATTAAATATGAAAGCTTTTTTTTTTAATTTAAGAACTAACTGCTGGTACATATACACCATGGAATACTATGCAGCCATAAAAAGGAATGAGATCATGTCCTTTGCAGAGACATGGTTGGAGCTGGAAGCCAATATCCTCCACAGACTAACACAGGAACAGAAAGCCAAACGTCACATGTTCTCACTTATAAGTGGGAGCTGAACAATGAGAACTCATGGACACAGGGAGGGGAACAACACACACTGTGGCCTGTCAAGGGGGTGGAGGGAGGGAGAACATCAGGAAAAATAGCTAATGCATGTGGGGCTTAATACCTAGGTGATGGGTCGACAGGTGCAGCAAACCACCATGGCACATGTTTACCTACATGACAAACCTGCATGTCATGTCCTGCACAGGTATCCTGGAACTTAAAAGAAAATTAAATTAATTTTTGTTAAAAAGAACTAATTGCCTAAGCTTCAAAGCATTCTACAAAATATTTATTTCCACCACAAAGCAGATTAATATATATATAGCCAGTTCTTATAAGTGTCATTGTAAACATTTCCAAAAGAACAGTGTTCCAAAGTCTATGGAAAGAGAACTCTACCATTGTGTAAGAGACTTCTTGTGGCATTAGTGCTATTTTAAATCTAGAATTAAAACAAGGCTTTGAAAGGAAAAGCCAGCACCATCAGTTTTCAGGGACAATAGGGACATACTCTAGAGGACTTCAGTGAGGACTCCAAGACAGAAGAGAGCTGCTAGAAACAGCATGTGCTGATTGAAGTTGAGAGTTCAGAGTAAGAGGTAAGGGTCTGAGAGTCACAGTTCAAATGCTCCTTGGACCTTCTATTACAAATGGAACTAGGGACTCATGAGAATGATTAGATTGAATTGTAATTTTTCTGTTAATGCACATCTGTGAGCTCCTAAGTAAGGGATTGAATTTCATTCTTCTTAATAAATCTCTACCCATGTACCTAGCACACAGGCTGCTATATGGGAGGTACCTAATACATATTGATTCAACTGAACTGATAGGCCTGCCAGGAGGAAAACTTTTTTTTTTCTGAAGAGTGTGAGGTTCCCAGTATCCTTGAATAAGGCCTAAAAGAGCAAATCATTAAGACCGACTCATCAAAAGATCAGCCAGCTTTGGTCCCAAAATCTAAAATCAAAGAGAGTGCCACAATTTTCCATCGCCCTGAAGGTATTCCAGCACTCAGCAGGGGCCAGTAATTTGAACAAGGGGACCACTTCAAGCCTGCAATACTGCAATTTTTCTAACACTGATGTGTGTAATTTTGGCCACAGTTTAACACAGGATAACAAATAAAAGCAATATTCTATTTGTCTATAGTTGTTTACATAACACCATAGACTATAAGCTTTTTTATGAAATTGTATTTACTGTGCATACTTTACCTAAATTAACTAAGCATTCCTCCTCTGCAATATCATCTGCACAGGGCTAAATTCTCCATTAGAAGTCTTAGGCACACTGCCCAGAGCTTATGGTACCTTGAGGGCTTCCCAAAAATGATTTAATTTCTTCTAAAAATCAGAAAAAGATAAACTTTTAGATTAAAGAAGATATTTAAATAAAGAAGAAAATATACTCACCTTTATACTAATGTAATCATAAGATATAATTTTAACTTGGCAAGGCAGGGAGCAGGATTCATAAAGGAAAACATCATAAAAGTCATAACTGGACCTCATAACCACATATGCCAAGATGTGTCAAATTTGGTGTCATAAAGTAGATAATCTTAAAAATCCTGTTTTCAGAAAAGAATCACTCAATTTGTCATAGATGGATGGATTGTTGTTACATACACAGAGACAAAATTGGGCGTTGGGACGGGATGGTTGGGGAGGCATGAGATGGGTGAGCTGAGTTGGAAGGAACAACAATCCTCCATGTTTTATGGCTGTGACCCTCATTTCCCCTCTCACTAGCGGACTGCTCTAGCTAATTAGCAAATCAAAAGAAATAGAAACAATTCTAGACCTCAGCACAATCAAATTAGTGGAGTTATTCGAGGATATCATTTTCACACAGTGCAATCATGCTCTCTTTGTTTTGGTCAAACGAGTGAAAATTATCTTTCAAACCCAACGCCCTTCCCTCTACCCAACTGGCTCTGTGGATAGTGGCATTTCCTATCTGCTCTCATAAGTTTTACAGATGATCTTTTTCTATTAAGACAGGAATGTGCAATGCACAATTAAACAATACCCAACAAGCTTCCCTTTTAAAAATACATTTGACTTTTAAGGTGATTCAGCAGTAAGAGCCATTAGTACCTCATCTAAATCAGGACTTGGAAAGTTTATTAAAATTGGATTTTTAACCTGATCCCAATTTCCTTTGTGGATAAAGAGTCCCACTGGAGTCTTTAATATTCATGCTATTAACCTGAAAGATTCAAACAGCCATGATGGGAAGAAAGGCTATACAGGGCTGCCCACTAGACTGGGGGTTACAAATAAAACCCCATTGAGTCTGAGCAGGTAGACTACTGTGGATTCTGGACATCTTCAAAAGAAGCAACTTCTCTCTTTTTCTCTCTCTCCCCTTTTCCTGACCTCCCGTCTCCTATTACATATTTTGTGGGAAAGAGAAAAACCAGAAAAATAGCAAACATAAGCATATTACTTAATTACATAGAGCACTAGACTAGGAGTCTAGTTTTTACTGGAAGGGTAGCTTCCTCCTCTAGTGCTCTAATGAAATCCCTCAATTATAAAATAGGGAAGTCTGGGCTAATAATCTCTAATATTGGTTGAGAAGATGCACTTTGGAGTCAGGTGAGAACTCTTTGAATATCAGCCCTACCACTTATTAGTATGTCACCTTGAACGAGTCACTAAACTCTCCTAAACCTCCGTTTCCCCATTTGTAAAATGAACAAAAGGTGCAGCTCCTATGATTCATTTTGCATAGTACCTGGCACTATAAGCCTTAGATACACTTTAGCTGGTATTATTACTGATTATTGCCCAAACTCATAGGTCAGTTGCTTTTGTTTCTATTTCATGCCTTTTCACTCCTTGAGCCTTTATCTTCTTTAGAACAGTTTACAACTGTGTTAACTCATGTCTGTGCGTGTCTGTAAAGGTAGGCTAGGAGTGTTTGCCTTGTTTTTCCTTGAGATAAGATTTTATGCTCTCTTAGGGCAATGGAGATATCTTATTTTTTCATCTCTCTCTTAGTAACTGGCATAGTGTTGTACACATACTAGGTGCTCAATAAAGACTTCGAGATCTTAAAATATTAGCAGTACAGAGATCTTCCACTAAAACCCTCTCATTTTTCAGTTGTTGGAACTGATAAAAAGAGTCTTGGGCCACACAACTGACTGACAGACACTTTTGCAGTCAACTACTACTGTGTCTCCTAACAGCCTCTATTCTCATGCCCACGGCTTTGAAAGGGAAACATGTTTGACTTAAACCCTGACTCCTTGAGGGAAGTTCCATTTACAAAGTTTTTTTTTTTTTTTTTTAAGAGCATAGTATGTTTCAGATACCATGCAGGATTGTAGGATTCTGGGATTCAGATACCATGGAGGATTCATCATTAAATCACGATACCCAAGCTCAAGGCGTTTATAATCTATTAGAGAAGACAGATCCCTAAATAGATGTTTCAATAATGTGATTGTGTTGTCATAGGAGAGCTAAGCTCTGGCACTACATGAGCTTCTGGATAAGAAACCTAACTCATGACCAGAAGACTTCAGGGAGAGCTATTTAGGAGCAGTGGCAAATGCCTGGACATACACATAAAACTAAGTAAGAACAAAATAGCCAGTTGGTGTTTTTATTTATCTGAATGTAAGAACATAGATTATCGATCAATGAACAATTGCTCAGATTTAAAAAGAAATGAGGAAAACTAAAATGTTAGTCCTCAAATTCCTGTCACTTCCCACATGTGCCCTGCAGTCATTTCCTGCAAATGGAAACTTCCAACAAAATCTCTGGGCTGGAGACCTGGGGTTCCAGTTTCTTTCAAGGTCTTGTGGTAGGGAACTAAGTGGGTGAGTAACCTGCCTTTGGCTTCCAGGGTGCAAACAGAATCATTGCTAACCCCCTTTGTGTCTCACAATGGGTAATGAAATTCATACTATGGCACCAAAGCACTTTGAGCTCTTTAGAAAAAGTAATCATACCAACTTAGAGCATTAAAACCACCCCGTATTTTGAAGGACTCATGATCTGCACTGTGCTTGGCTGCTGGTGGAAGCTTAAAGACACCAGTAATTGGCAGAACTTTATCTTAGACTTCCATTTGACCCTCACAACCTCACACATGATTTTACACAGCTTCCTATAATGGGGGAGAAAAGCCCTTCTTTTAAATCTAATGTTAGTTTAAATGCTAAGGCTTTCAAAGTGGGCCTTTAAAGTCACTTTTTAGAATTTGTATTTTTTTTTAACCTAAAATAGACATGCCAACATTATTCTGACTAAAAGAAGTAGACAAGGTCATTCAACTCCTAAAAGCTTATTTTCCAAAAGCACAGTTAGGTCTCAGCTTTCAGGGTGCTTCTGGCTGTATCAAAAAGACAGAATATACTGGTCACTGTGTTGTTTTCTGAAAGTGCCGAGGGTAATCTGTGTATGAGTTAAAGGGCCAATTTCCTATAGGAACCTTCTCTTAGATGGGATTTTTTTTTAATTAAACAATGTTGGTGAAATATATTTAAACGTAAATCACAAATTCGAAGTCTTCCAAATATTTATTTACTAATGTGGAAGACATGGAAACTACAGTAATCTCATTTAAAGGAAGTTACTTTGATGTGCATTTGCTTTTGGCGGGGTATGATTGCTGACCTGCCTTTGAGGGCAACTTCCTTTGGCTCAGGTAAGCAGGCAAACCCGTTTCTCCAAGGCGATTCCAACCCCACGCCCCTCAAAACCTTAAATCTTAAATTGAGTTATTGGGTGCAGGTCCTTTCTCCCACAGAACCTCCCAGCTTCCGGAATAGAGGAGCGGGGCAGAAATATCCTGCTTTTTATTTCAGAGCTGACGTTTGCAATCCTAGTGCACTAGCGGAAAAAAAAAAAAAAAAAAAAAAAAAAAAAAGCTGAATTTTCCGCGCTCTCCTGGCAAATTGGCGTCCGCTCTCCGACGCTAAACCAAAGGAAAAGGAGTGTTCAATGGCGACAGGGCGCTCTTTGAAGCCGGCTCCTCACGCGGATTCTGGCCCAGGCCGCCGCTCCGGTCCCAGTCCGGCTGCAGAGCGAATTGGAGAGGATGGCACCTCCTGCTTCCCGGGGGGCGGAAGGAGCGCCAGCGCCTAAGGTGGGTCACCTGCCAGGAAGGGAATACGCATGATATGTTAATATCTTCCCTTTTTGTTCCCTAGTAATTGAAGGCCTGAAACGCCCATGTGCCACTGACTAGGAGGCTTCCCTGCTGCGGCACTTCATGACCCAGCGGCGCGCGGCCCAGTGAAGCCACCGTGGTGTCCAGCATGGCCGCGCTGCTCCTGGGCGCGGTGCTGCTGGTGGCCCAGCCCCAGCTAGTGCCTTCCCGCCCCGCCGAGCTAGGCCAGCAGGAGCTTCTGCGGAAAGCGGGGACCCTCCAGGATGACGTCCGCGATGGCGTGGCCCCAAACGGCTCTGCCCAGCAGTTGCCGCAGACCATCATCATCGGCGTGCGCAAGGGCGGCACGCGCGCACTGCTGGAGATGCTCAGCCTGCACCCCGACGTGGCGGCCGCGGAGAACGAGGTCCACTTCTTCGACTGGGAGGAGCATTACAGCCACGGCTTGGGCTGGTACCTCAGCCAGATGCCCTTCTCCTGGCCACACCAGCTCACAGTGGAGAAGACCCCCGCGTATTTCACGTCGCCCAAAGTGCCTGAGCGAGTCTACAGCATGAACCCGTCCATCCGGCTGCTGCTCATCCTGCGAGACCCGTCGGAGCGCGTGCTATCTGACTACACCCAAGTGTTCTACAACCACATGCAGAAGCACAAGCCCTACCCGTCCATCGAGGAGTTCCTGGTGCGCGATGGCAGGCTCAATGTGGACTACAAGGCCCTCAACCGCAGCCTCTACCACGTGCACATGCAGAACTGGCTGCGCTTTTTCCCGCTGCGCCACATCCACATTGTGGACGGCGACCGCCTCATCAGGGACCCCTTCCCTGAGATCCAAAAGGTCGAGAGGTTCCTAAAGCTGTCGCCGCAGATCAATGCTTCGAACTTCTACTTTAACAAAACCAAGGGCTTTTACTGCCTGCGGGACAGCGGCCGGGACCGCTGCTTACATGAGTCCAAAGGCCGGGCGCACCCCCAAGTCGATCCCAAACTACTCAATAAACTGCACGAATATTTTCATGAGCCAAATAAGAAGTTCTTCGAGCTTGTTGGCAGAACATTTGACTGGCACTGATTTGCAATAAGCTAAGCTCAGAAACTTTCCTACTGTAAGTTCTGGTGTACATCTGAGGGGAAAAAGAATTTTAAAAAAGCATTTAAGGTATAATTTATTTGTAAAATCCATAAAGTACTTCTGTACAGTATTAGATTCACAATTGCCATATATACTAGTTATATTTTTCTACTTGTTAAATGGAGGGCATTTTGTATTGTTTTTCATGGTTGTTAACATTGTGTAATATGTCTCTATATGAAGGAACTAAACTATTTCACTGAAAAAAAAAAAAAGATTTTTTCTGGAGACGCTATGTTTTTTTGAATATAATTAACTTGCCCCCAACTCAAAATAGCTGTCTGTGTTGCAATCATTGCAAAATCTAAATTCTTTTGTTACTTAAAAAAACATGTTTTTCATGGCTATTACAATCCTCTCTCTCCCCTCTCCTTTCTGCATTGCTCTTTTTAATTTTTAATGTCTCATTGTGATCATCAGATTTATTTTTACTTGGATTGTAAGATTTATCTCCTCGGCGATTCCTTGTCATTTTTGGAGGTCACAGTTTTACTCATTCCCATGTGTAAACTTCAAGTAAACAAAGCAATATTCAGGATGGAGAAGCAGTTAGTGACTGGCTAGAGGTCTCTTGGGATCCATCTTGACCTCAAAGAATATTTGCACATGCTTCTGATCTCAGCAGTTATAATAAAGAGGATTAAACCCTTGGCCTTCAGAATGATCTTGGACCTGGATACTTTGCCCCAGGTGGCAGCTGGCCTCCAGAAAGCCAATTAGAATAGAAAAGAGAAACTGCGAAATCTATGCGTGTCTTCATCCTGTCGGTTCTGTGAAAGGCTGACTAAAAGGGTAGTAGTCTTTTGCTTAGTCTGAAAGTCTGCTTACTTCCTGAAAGACACATTGGCATTATAGACATATATTCCATATGCACTGAGACATAAATATGTGTATGTTTCAAAATCAACTCTAAATTTGGAGTCCTGAATGTGAAAGAAAAAGTAAGTTCCCAAGTGTTGAAGTTAAAAAGAGAAAAGGGCAGAGTTGAAGGTAGCACCTAAGAGAACCACTGTACCTGCCCCCAGAGGAGTGGCTGGAGTTCAGTTTTACTTCTGCCCCTGAGCAGCCAGCTTGTTGGAGATGGTCACATAAACCCTTCTTATCCTCAGTTTTTTCATGCATTCTTCATGCAGTCAGCCTTTTACAGAATTAAACCCATTGGATTTTAATAAAAATAAAACATTCATTACAGTAAAAGAGAAAATACAAACAAGCAAAATAAACCGGCTTCCTGACATGGTTTATACCGCAGGAAAATGACAGAAATGGACGTTATTAATCATCTCCTACACTTAAGAACTCATTGAAATTTCTCCAAGCAACCCCAGGATGCAGATATTATTATGGAAATTTCAAAGAGGAGGAATTAGGCCCAGAGAACATGAGAAACTTGCCCAAGGTCACATTGACTATAAACTCAGGCTTAGAGGCTACTCAGAGCCAAAGCACAGGTTATTTATGTATTTAGTTTTTACCCAACTCTTTCTGAACTCAAAAGGAAAAGCCCAGACTCAGAGCCAGTTCTTCCTGACCTGACTTAACATTTCTTCCCAGGTGCCAAATATCTTCCATCCTAAGAGGTGTGTCCCAGATACAGGAAGGGCAAGAAGAAGCCTGCATTTTTCTCAGCAGTGTTATCAGGGAAGTGAGTCACCTTGGTACGTTTCAGCAGCTCCAGCCTGACCTGACCTTAGCATGGCCTATGCCCCACCCCATATCATGAACAGAGAGCAGAGAGGATGCCTTCCTCTTTAGAATCCATTGAAGTTGTCATTAAGCCATCATCTCCCCCAGAGGAAGTAGCAGAAATATTTACAGCAGGCCCCTGGTGGACATGGTACTTTTCAATAGGCAGAGAGCCTCCCTCTGCAGCACATCGTTGGATCTTGCTTTTACCATACTCCTTGAAGAGCTGAAGAAATAAGAGGGCCCAGCAAGGTTAAGTCAAGTTTCCAAGCCTGTTCAGGAATATGGTGACTGAAAGGAAACTGCAATGAGAGTCTCTGACTGAAGAAGATGCTCTTTGCAAACTGCCTGTAAATTCCTGTCCCCTGACAGGGATGGTCTGGTAGAAGCATGAACTGTGGATGCAAGAGGCAGCGGGGAGGAGTGGAGGAAGACAGGACCAGCACATGGAATATAATCTAGCTGCTGGGACTGGCATAGTCGATGGAGGCGGTGGTCCAGTGTAAAATGATCAGTGAATGTAAATTCAATATGTTTTCATTTGGGGGTGCAGAGTCGTGGCTAAAGGAATGTTCAAATGAGTCTACCATGAGCAAGGGATCAGAGGTCCTAGTGGCACTATCTGTTCATTCATTTTTGGTACAACCCCAGCCAGTCATTGAGAAGGTACACTGTGTAAGAAACCATCACTCCAGACTTACCCAAGGTATTTATTGCTAGATCTCACCAAGCACTGTCAAATTCAAAGGAGGCCCTGTAGTAGACCCTGGGCTGTCCTTACAGGGCCAAAATGCAGTGACTCAGGAGCCTAATAGCACCCGGTCCCTCCAAAACATGCCTTCTACCAATTCCATTAACAGAGACAGGTGTCAGTGGAAGGGGTGGGTCTCCTGTCCAGACCACCCCGGCCCGGGAGCAGCCTGGGGGATCTAGGTGGGTCCTTCCAGAGAGGCAAGTGAGAACAACTGAACCAAGCCTCAGCTATTAGATTTGGAATATTCACACACTTGACACTCCAGAGTCAGAACAGCCCCTTCCCTTTCCCTTCCTCCTGGAATCAGATAGGGTTGAAATCCTTTTAACACCATTTGGTTATCAGCTCACAACCTGAAGGTTTGCAAGTTTAGGAAAAGTGACATGCCTCTGAGCACAGGGTGCTTTACTCCTTCTGTGCTTGGAGGCTTACCCAACTGAAAGGAGATGGAGGGCAGGAGAGGCCGATGCCTAGCGTGCCTGCTGCTTACAGGGGTGGTGTCACAGGTCACCATTATTCATTAAAATTTTACTTTTTTGATCCCCTACCACATGCTCAACATGGTATTGAGTCCTCAAGAATATAAAAAGAAAATACAACAGGAACCAGTAGTCATTAACTGTTTGTTCTGGACTTTAATAAAAGTACAGAGGGTCTTGGAGTACAAAGGCAAAGACATTTAGCTGTGTATAGAATGGGTGGGGGAATGTGTTCCATGGTTTGGCATTCAGTTCAGCAACATTCCTGAGAGAAATCAACTAGCCCCCTTATAGAGAAGAGGAAACTGAGATTTAAAAAGTGGTCCTGGCCGGGTGTAGTGGCTCACGCCTGTAATCCCAGCACTTTGGGAGGCCAAGACAGGTGAATCACGAGGTCAGGAGTTCAAGACCAGCCTGACCAACATGGTGAAACCCCATCTCTACTAAAAATACAAAAATGTGCCAGGCATGGTGGCGAGTGCCTGTAATCCCAGCTACTCAGGACACTGAGGCAAGAGAACCACTTGAACCTGGCAGGTGGAGGTTGCAGGGGGCCGAGATGATGCCACTGCACTCCAGCCTGGGCAACAGAGCAAGACTCCATCTCAAAAAAAAAAAAAAAAAAAAAAGATAAATTAATAATAAAAAAATAAAAAAGTAATCCTGACTTCAAGTCATTTTTTTCAGAAGAAAGGATTCTTGCTCACTCCAGGGAAATAGTCCAGAAATGGAAAATGTTGACATCACAAATCACAAAAGAAGGTGAAAAATATCAGAGACCCTCTCCAGAATGTCATTTCTCAGAAATATTAAGAAATAGAGAATCTTCCCAGAGGTCGCATGTCAGGGCAGGTCACTTAACTTGTGGGCCACAGAGACCCTGACCTTCCTGTGGGAAGGCTTCATGGAGGAATTGCCATAAAGCTGGGGCACGCACGAATGGCAGTAGTGTCACCAGAGCAGGGCATTCTGAACAAGGGAAGCTTGAGACATGAAGACAGTGGTCACGGGGAGAGGCTGGGGGTAGAGGGTAGAGGTAGGCAAGAGATTTGTCTGAGTGGCATGTCAAATGTGTTAAACTCAATGAGAAGCTACTGCTTTCCAAGGCTGGAGTGTTGGAAGCTTACTTAGCAGGCACCCATGTGAATTTGGCTCCTGTGCAGGTGTATCTGTTGCATAAAAATAGCTATCATTTGTTGCACACCTGCCATGTGCTTGGTATTTTAAATATATTGCTTCTAACCTATATAACAACCCTAGGAAGTAGAAAATGGGCTACTAATTTTACAGAAAAATAAACTCAGAAATTAAAGGGCTTGCCCATGTTGATAGAGCCATTACTTCTTACAAATGAAATTTTGTCTCCGATGTCTCTGCTCCTTTTCAGTCCATCTATTTGTGGGTAAGTGGAGGAAGATATAAAGCATATGCATCTGTCTATTAGGCAGAGCCTGTAAGGGAAATTATGGGCATCTAGGATTTGGAGTTGGACAGTTAGGGTGATATCAAGATTACCTTCAAGCAAAGCAGTGGCTGGGATTTGATGCAACAGGGACGTGATAAAACATGCTCCTAACCGGCAGCAGCTCATTTCGGAAGACTGAGCCTGAGTTAAAGGCCAGAGCAACATAACAGAGTTCTCCAAACAGCACACAGTGAGAGAAGGCCAAAGCTAAAGAGGACATCATCGGATTTAGCTGCTTCACTAAAGTGTTTTGATGTAGAAAATGACCTTGGTGCTTTAGTTATCCCTGATGTCAAGACCTTTACTCTATTTTGCCCAAATTTCTCAGTTAGATAACAGCAAAGAGAGAGAGCCAGAAGACCTGGGTGTGCATCCTAGCTGTACCAATCACTGACCATGGGATCTTAGATTCAGACTCTGAGAACCTCCATTTCCTTCTCCATAAAAATGGGCAGATATGTACTGTACTCTGTTGGGGGAAAACTCCAACTCAATGAGATAAAGTAGGTAAAAACTATAAACCCAGTGCATATGTTACTTAGTGGTTAAAAACATTTGGGACTTTAGGAGACAGACCAAAACTGGTTTTGAACCAGTCGGCAGAAATGCGCTGCCTTTTTTCCTCCTCTGCTTCCCAGCTATGTGACTGTAGCTATTGCTGTTAATGCTCCATCCAGAGCTCATTTACCAGGGAAGTGCTCTCAACCCCAGCTGCCACAAAGATTGTCTTCTGTACTATTTTCTGAAGGATTTCTCTTAGTTGGCAGGAGTTTTCTTACCTGAAGATGCCTGAGAAATGTTGTCCACCCCACTCCCCTGCTTTCCTAGGGTTAGGGCATGACTAATGATTGACTGACCCATGTGGGATGGGGCATGGGGGTAGTAGGGTAACAGTCCACCCTCATTGCCTCCAGGCAGGACAACCTCTGGTGCAACTCATGCTCAGAGCTCCTCGTGAGATCAGGCTGAGGCTAGACTTCTCCTGAAACTGTACTTTTACTTATTTCTTCCGAAACTTCATCCTTTTCCCACATTACCTTACTCATTTCTTCTGCTACCCTATTCTCAGTAAATGTGTTTCCCAAGAAAACAGGAATCCCCCCTCAGACTTTGCTTCTAGACCATCCACTCTAAAGTCTTAACCTTGCATGCATGTTTTCTTCTCTCTGTATTTTACATGTATAACGTGATCAACCCACGGAGTTATTAGAATTCTTCCAATTAAATGAGATATAGCAGAGAATGAGTCTATTTTATTGGCTAGCAAATAGCAAAGTGTTAAATTCAATAATGGCTGAAATTGTTACCAAGTAGTAGGCTCTTTTATTAGCTTATCGGACTACCAAAATAGTATAATGCATCAATATCAAACTTAAATTTCAACTTCATAAAACAATTCTGGGCCCAACAAATATGAAGGTATTGCTCCATCTTATGTAGCAACATCTTGTATTTCTATTGTTTGATAAATATTCCACTTAGAACTAATACATGGATGTCTCTTTCTTTTGATTGCAACC